TATAATACATTAATATTAACTTGCTCCTAAGCGATTGGAAATTGAAATTAGATAAAACCTGTAAACAGAATCTTAGCGCCGTGTCTGGCCCTACATAAGCATCATTGCCAATGGTTGTTACCATTGATTAATAGATGGTGGTGGCTTCATAGTACCGGTGCGAGAGGGTTTTGTCACATCTAGAGCAATTACGGAATTATTTTTTCTCCTCTGGGAAGTCAAGGGGAAGGGAACTCCTTCTCTGCAGGGAAATGTGGAGGGGGTGGGCAGCGAGTCTCTGTGTCCTTGGTGATTCAGATACCACTGGAAACCCCTGAACACCTACTTTGCCCTTCCAAGACCACCGTGAGGTGCATAATGTTAGTCCCGTTTTACAGATCGAGAAACTGAAGTGCAGAGAGGTGAAATGATTTGCTCGAGGGTATCCAGGGGGAGGGGGGAGGGCGGGCGGGCCCCCGGGGAGGCCGCAGCCAGGGACTGGAAGGCATCTCTCCCGCACCACTACCTCCGGCGTCCCCGCCACTCGCTGGAGCGTGGGCAGCGGCGAGACAAAGGGCCGGGGGCGGGGAAGAGGAGGCCGGAAGTGCGGCCGGGGGTGGGGGGGGCGGAGGCGGGAAATTTCCTCGCTGGCGGAGCCGGGAGATCGCGCCGACCTGGGTCCCCATCCAGGCGCCTCGAGTCCTCAGGCCGGCGACTGCCCCCTCTGAGCCCCAGTTCCCTCCTTGGTCAAGCCAGGCGAGGGCTTTCGAGGGGCTGGTCTAAGATCTGCTAGACGGCGCGCCCCGCCCTCAGCAAGCTCGCAGCAAAGGGGCAGCCTCTCCGGCCCTCAGTCTCCCTGTCTGTGAAGTGGGAACCCGCTCGAGGACGGCGCGGAACCCGGGAGCCCAGCGGCCGCAGTTAGGGTTGGCCAGCGAGGGGCGCCCCTCCCTCGCTCCCTCCGGCCGCGGTTTCCCCGCGGTCACCGCCCCCTCGCGGTTCCGAGGCGGCCGGGCGGCTACTGCGCATGCCCGGGGCGGGGCGCGGGGCGGGAGCGCGGAGCCGGCGCTGGGGACGGCGGCGCCGAGTCTGCGGGTCCTCCCGCCAGCCCGGCCGGAGGCAGCCGAGGCCGCTCGGGCGGCGGCGGCGGCGGCGGCGGGAGCCGGAGCGCATCTCGCCCAGGAGCCGGAGCAGCGGCACTGCCTGGTAAGCGCCGCGCCCACACCCGCTGTCTTTCCGGAAGTCTGAGTCAGCTCTCTCTCTGTTTCAGAACCAGACAGCAGCCTTGGGTGCAGGCGTGGTCATGAGGGCAGATGGACACTGCTGAAGACCCGGCCTGGCTCCAGCTGCTTCAAAAGGATTCCAGCCCCCCAGGACCCCGACCCACAGCCTTCTTCTGCCCACAGGATGGGAGCCTGGGGGCTGGCAGCTCGGCTATGAGGGATTACTGCCCCTCCCAGCAAAAGGCAAGCCCTGCACCCCCCAGGCACACCCCTGACCAAAGCCCAGGCATGGAGTCTAGACACAGAAGCCCCAGTGGGGCTGGGGAAGGGGCCTCCTGCTCTGACGGCCCCAGAGGGAGCCTGGCCTGCCCCTCCCCAACCTGCTTCTCTCCCCAGGAGTCACCCTCCAAGGAGACATTGGAGGCACATGGAGCCTCCATCTCAGGGACACCAGAAGCCACCACGTCTGGGAAGCCAGAGCCTGTGTCCTCCGTGAAAACTGAGCCCAAATCCTCAGATGACAGAAATCCCATGTTCTTAGAGAAGATGGATTTCAAGTCCTCAAAGCAGGCCGATTCCACTTCCATAGGAAAGGAGGATCCTGGGTCCTCACGGAAGGCAGATCCCATGTTTACAGGAAAGGCAGAGCCTGAAATCTTGGGAAAGGGGGATCCTGTGGCTCCTGGAAGGATGGATCCCATGACTGTAAGAAAGGAAGATCTTGGATCCCTGGGAAAAGTAGATCCTTTGTGCTCCAGCAAGACGTATACAGTGTCACCGAGGAAGGAGGATCCTGGGTCTTTGAGAAAGGTGGATCCTGTGTCCTCAGACAAAGTGGACCCTGTATTCCCAAGAAAGGAGGAGCCCAGGTATTCAGGAAAAGAGCATCCTGTGTCCTCAGAAAAGGTCGCTCCTACATCTGCAGAAAAGGTAGATCTTGTATTGTCGGGAAAGAGAGATCCTGGGCCCTCGGGAAAGGCAGATCCCATGCCCTTGGAAAGCATGGATTCTGCGTCCACAGGAAAGACAGAGCCGGGGCTCCTGGGCAAGCTGATTCCAGGCTCATCAGGCAAGAATGGGCCTGTATCCTCTGGGACCGGGGCTCCTGGGTCCTTGGGAAGGCTGGATCCCACATGCTTGGGGATGGCAGATCCCGCATCTGTGGGAAATGTAGAAACTGTGCCTGCCACAAAAGAGGACTCCCGGTTCCTGGGAAAGATGGACCCTGCCTCCTCAGGAGAGGGGCGTCCTGTGTCTGGCCACACGGATACTACGGCTTCAGCAAAGACAGATCTCACATCTTTGAAAAATGTGGATCCCATGTCTTCAGGCAAGGTGGATCCAGTTTCTCTGGGAAAGATGGACCCCATGTGCTCAGGAAAGCCAGAGCTCTTGTCTCCTGGACAGGCAGAGCGTGTGTCTGTGGGAAAGGCAGGAACTGTATCCCCAGGAAAAGAGGACCCGGTGTCCTCCAGAAGGGAGGACCCCATATCTGCTGGAAGTAGAAAGACATCATCTGAAAAAGTGAATCCTGAGTCTTCAGGAAAGACAAACCCTGTGTCTTCAGGTCCAGGCGATCCCAGGTCCTTGGGGACAGCAGGTCCCCCATCTGCAGTAAAGGCTGAGCCAGCGACGGGGGGAAAAGGAGATCCCCTGTCCTCGGAGAAGGCAGGTCTGGTGGCCTCTGGAAAGGCGGCTCCCACAGCCTCAGGGAAGGCCGAGCCCCTCGCGGTGGGCAAGGAGGACCCTGTGAGCAAGGGAAAGGCAGACGCTGGCCCCTCTGGACAAGGGGACTCTGTGTCTATAGGTAAAGTGGTCTCAACTCCAGGAAAAACAGTCCCGGTGCCCTCGGGGAAGGTGGATCCCGTGTCCCTGGGAAAAGCAGAAGCTATCCCAGAGGGAAAAGTGGGTTCTCTGCCTCTAGAGAAGGGGAGTCCTGTTACCACCACAAAGGCGGATCCCAGGGCCTCGGGGAAAGCACAGCCGCAGTCTGGTGGCAAAGCAGAAACAAAGCTCCCTGGGCAAGAGGGCGCTGCAGCACCAGGGGAAGCAGGGGCTGTGTGTTTGAAAAAGGAGACACCACAGGCCTCAGAGAAGGTGGATCCTGGATCCTGCAGAAAAGCAGAGCCCCTTGCCTCAGGGAAGGGAGAGCCTGTGTCCCTGGGGAAAGCCGACTCTGCACCTTCCAGAAAAACGGAGTCCCCATCCTTGGGGAAGGTGGTCCCCCTGAGTCTGGAGAAGACCAAGCCGTCCTCCTCCTCCAGGCAGTTAGACCGCAAAGCCCTCGGCTCAGCCCGGTCTCCCGAGGGTGCCAGGGGCAGTGAAGGCCGCGTGGAGCCGAAGGCCGAGCCCGTGTCCAGCACCGAGGCCTCCAGTCTCGGCCAGAAAGACCTGGAAGCCGCTGGGGCCGAGAGAAGCCCCTGCCCAGAGGCCGCAGCGCCCCCGCCGGGGCCGCGGACTCGCGACAACTTCACCAAGGCGCCGTCGTGGGAGGCGAGCGCCCCGCCGCCGCCGCGCGAGGACGCGGGCACTCAGGCGGGCGCGCAGGCCTGCGTCTCAGTGGCCGTGAGCCCCATGTCTCCGCAGGACGGCGCTGGGGGCTCGGCCTTCAGCTTCCAGGCGGCGCCGCGCGCGCCCAGCCCGCCCTCGCGCCGAGATGCGGGCCTGCAGGTGTCGCTGGGCGCCGCCGAGACGCGCTCCGTGGCCACTGGGCCCATGACACCTCAAGCCGCCGCGCCGCCCGCCTTCCCCGAAGTGCGGGTGCGGCCCGGCTCAGCGCTGGCGGCCGCTGTAGCGCCCCCGGAGCCGGCTGAGCCCGTGCGAGACGTGAGCTGGGACGAGAAGGGCATGACGTGGGAGGTATACGGCGCCGCCATGGAGGTGGAGGTGCTGGGCATGGCCATCCAGAAGCATCTGGAGCGACAGATCGAGGAGCACGGCCGCCAAGGGGCGCCCGCGCCGCCGCCCGCCGCCCGTGCCGGCCCCGGCCGTTCGGGCTCGGTGCGCACCGCGCCCCCAGATGGCGCCGCCAAGCGTCCGCCCGGCCTGTTCCGCGCGCTGCTGCAGAGTGTGCGCCGGCCGCGGTGCTGCTCGCGGGCGGGACCCACGGCCGAGTGATCTGCCCCCATTTTGTACGCCCGAGTTTCCGACCTTCTCAGGCTCCCTTCTTGATCACAGGCCCCTAGAAGGGGTCCCCTCTGCGTGCCACAGGCCTCCGAGGGGTTGTGCAGCCTCTAGGGCTGTTGCGTCCCCGTCTTTCCAGCCCCTCCCATCACAAATACAGAAGAACCCCTTCTACCAAGCTCCCTCGTGGCCACGAGGCCACGAACCCGGCCAGCCCTGACGCCCCACTGTCCCCTCACAGCCCTCAGCTCTACTCCCGGTCACACTGGGCGACCACGGGGGCCTGCTCAGCACCCTCACCTCCCACCCCCTGAGAGCTGGGGCAGGCTCCTGAGATGTCTAGACTGGTGCGTTGTGGTCTCCGGTGGGGCCAGATCCCCAGAACAGGGAGAGACTGCATACAAGTCTGAGTGGCAGAAGCTTCAAGTGGGTGAGGATCGGTGTGTGAGACCCGCGAGTGGGCACGTCTCTGAATGTGAGGTCTCGGGCAGCACGTGAGGTAGAACGAGTGTGAGCGTCTCCACGCAGTGGCTGGCCCCGTGGCCGGGGCGTCTCTTGCATGCTGTTGGTGGTCCTTCCCCAGTTCCTATCTCCCACCCGCCTGGTTCCAGCCCCATCCCCTCTCCCACTGAGTCACAGGTTTGAGATTCCCAGAGAGGCCAAAGACAGCTACAGGAAGTACCCTGGGGGCTCAGCTGAGAGAGAGTCACAGAAAGGCCAGAGGGTCTCAGGAAGGTCTGGAGGTCACAGCTGGGCTCACAGAAGCTCTTGGGCCCTGGCATCCTGGGTGACCGGTGTTCTTGGGTATTGGGGACAGGACAGAGAGCTCATTCTATAACCACAGTTGTCTTTTAAAGGCCACCCTCTCCAGCCCCTTGTCCCCCCTGTGCTGTGAGCCCAAGTCCCTTGTGACCACTCAGTGTCCCGTCCCCACCCCTCCAGCCGCAGTTTTTGGCTACAAACTGTCACAGTATACATTGGTAATAAAATATTTCCCCAACCCCTGTCTGCCGTGATTGGCCAAAAGCAGGA